CTGTTCTATCCGGTCTCTTCACTTCTGCTGAGCACATCCCGGGTGTACATACACACACACACACACACATATGTGTGTGTATATATATGTATATGTGTGTGTGTGTGTATATATATATATATTTTAAGTGGCCCACCCCTAACTTCTCAACTCCCACAGAACGTTCACTCGCCAGGTAAACAGAAGCCTAATTATCCCCAATTTGCAGGTGAGCACACGAGGACAAGAACCCGATCCAGGACCGGATACATCGCAGTTGGAAAGGCTAGAACACAGATGCCCCCTCACTATATGCGCCGCGACCATCTGGATGCAGAGGCGAACTAAGGACTGGGTGGGAATGGAAGCGAGGCCCTTCGAGAAGAGGAAGGGGTGCAGGCCAAGCCGGGCAACTTAGGAAACGCAAAGTAGAGGCGCATGCCACCTTGCTAACTCTCGACTCTTCCAGTCTCGCCCCAGTCGTTTCTGTGGTTTTCTCTAAATGCCCCAGCCGACCGCACCAGCTACTCTCCCCGTGTCCCAGTACCAGCTGGTCCGGTTCTCTTGGTATCCCGCTCTCTCCTGGAAAAATGGAGGCGCGAATCCTGCCCAATCTACCGCTCCGAGCGCACGTTCACTGCGCACGCTGAAAGGGCGCCAAGCCGACCGCTGCGCTATCGATCGGTCCCACTCTCTCTTGCTTTTCTCGCCATCTTACTTACTGGCACGTTCAAAGGTTAGTTCACCTCCTTGGACTTTATCTCCAATGCGTCAAGCTTGACGTCAAGGGGCTGTTGCTTCACCGATAAATGGCCGACCGCGGAGAGCACCCTGGGGCTGGGACTGCCACAGGTCTGGCTGGCCGTTGGCTCCACCACTTCCGGGTTCTTAGGGAGCAAGTGCGCCTGCGCGCGGTGTGCGCCCTTAAACGCGACTCAAGGCGTCGGGTTTGTTGTCAACCAATCACAAGGCAGCCTCGCTCGAGCGCAGGCCAATCGGCTTTCTAGCTAGAGGGTTTAACTCCTATTTAAAAAGAAGAACCTTTGAATTCTAACGGCTGAGCTCTTGGAAGACTTGGGTCCTTGGGTCGCAGGTGGGAGCCGACGGGTGGGTAGACCGTGGGGGATATCTCAGTGGCGGACGAGGACGGCGGGGACAAGGGGCGGCTGGTCGGAGTGGCGGAGCGTCAAGTCCCCTGTCGGTTCCTCCGTCCCTGAGTGTCCTTGGCGCTGCCTTGTGCCCGCCCAGCGCCTTTGCATCCGCTCCTGGGCACCGAGGCGCCCTGTAGGATACTGCTTGTTACTTATTACAGCTAGAGGTACAAGGGGTTTGTTGAGTGGTGTTGACATGAATGGTAATCTTAATTTTTTTTTTTGAGACAGGGTCTCACTCCATTGCCCAGGCCAGAGTGCGGGGATATTTGATAAGAAACTTCAGTGAAGGCCGGGCGCGGTGGCTCATGCCCGTAATCCCAGCATTTTCGGAGGCCGAGGTGGGTGGATCACCTGAGGTCGGGAGTTCCAGTTTTGAGACGAAGTCTCGCTCTTTTCCCATAGGCTGGAGTGCAATGGTGTGATCTCAGCTCACTGCAACCTCTGCTTCCTGGGTTTAAGTGATTCTCCTGCCTCAGCCTCCCGAGTAGCTGGGATTACAGGTGACTGCCACCACGCTCAGCTAAGTTTTGTATTTTTAGTAGAGACGGGGTTTCACCATGTTGGCCAGGCTGGTCTCGAACTCTTGACCTCAGGTGATCCGCCCACCTCGGCCTCCCAAAATGCTGGGATTACAGGTGTAAGCCACCATGCCCGGCCTAAAGAGGACTTTTTTAAGGTAGCAGGTATGCCAGTAGGCTGCACAGGGATGGAAGTGATCCATTAGAGGAGAGATGATGGAGCAGCAAGACCATCAGGAGTGAAGACTCCGTGACAGAGGATGGGACGCAGTGCCCAAGGGGAGGTTGGCCTTGCAGGGAAAGCACATGCCTGTCCCTCCCTCATTAGCTTCATTTGGACAAAACATGTAAAATCCGGTGTGTTGTGGAGGCCTTTTGATTGGGGAACTTTCAAATTAAAGGTTCTTCTTTTTCTTTTCAGGCATCATGGACCGATCTAAAGAAAACTGCATTTCAGGACCTGTTAAGGTAAATTGAATAATCTGTAATCTCATTCACATTGCCAGAAAGTTTATTTTCTCTTCCATTCTAGGCTACAGCTCCAGTTGGAGGTCCAAAACGTGTTCTCGTGACTCAGCAATTTCCTTGTCAGAATCCATTACCTGTAAATAGTGGCCAGGCTCAGCGGGTCTTGTGTCCTTCAAATTCTTCCCAGCGCATTCCTTTGCAAGCACAAAAGCTTGTCTCCAGTCACAAGCCGGTTCAGAATCAGAAGCAGAAGCAATTGCAGGCAACCAGTGTACCTCATCCTGTCTCCAGGCCACTGAATAACACCCAAAAGAGCAAGCAGCCCCTGCCATCGGCACCTGGTAAACTAGCTTTTGAGACTCATTGGATAGTCCTAAAAACAGGTTTTTAACTTATTCCATATAGAAAATAATCCTGAGGAGGAACTGGCATCAAAACAGAAAAATGAAGAATCAAAAAAGTAAGCTTTCTTATTTACAAAGTTCTGTACTGTTCACATTCTAAAGTGTTCAAATTCCTCCTAGGAGGCAGTGGGCTTTGGAAGACTTTGAAATTGGTCGCCCTCTGGGTAAAGGAAAGTTTGGTAATGTTTATTTGGCAAGAGAAAAGCAAAGCAAGTTTATTCTGGCTCTTAAAGTGTTATTTAAAGCTCAGCTGGAGAAAGCCGGAGTGGAGCATCAGCTCAGAAGAGAAGTAGAAATACAGTCCCACCTTCGGTGAGTTTTCAGGTTCATGTTCAAAAGAATGTCCAAGTGTTAGAATGTTTATCCTTTGTTGCAGGCATCCTAATATTCTTAGACTGTATGGTTATTTCCATGATGCTACCAGAGTCTACCTAATTCTGGAATATGCACCACTTGGAACAGTTTATAGAGAACTTCAGAAACTTTCAAAGTTTGATGAGCAGAGAACTGCTACTGTAAGTGTTCATTTATTGTCCAGGCTAATTGTTAAAACATAGGCTTTCAATATTGTTTTAACAGTATATAACAGAATTGGCAAATGCCCTGTCTTACTGTCATTCGAAGAGAGTTATTCATAGAGACATTAAGCCAGAGAACTTACTTCTTGGATCAGCTGGAGAGCTTAAAATTGCAGATTTTGGGTGGTCAGTACATGCTCCATCTTCCAGGTATGTAACTTTAGAGGTGGAAGTTGTTTGGTGCACATCAACCTGAGCCTCCCTCCGTTTTCAGGAGGACCACTCTCTGTGGCACCCTGGACTACCTGCCCCCTGAAATGATTGAAGGTCGGATGCATGATGAGAAGGTGGATCTCTGGAGCCTTGGAGTTCTTTGCTATGAATTTTTAGTTGGGAAGCCTCCTTTTGAGGCAAACACATACCAAGAGACCTACAAAAGAATATCACGGGTAAGACGCAACTGAAAAGGACCCAGCACATCTTTGTGATATTTTATCATTTGTTGTACTCCAGGTTGAATTCACATTCCCTGACTTTGTAACAGAGGGAGCCAGGGACCTCATTTCAAGACTGTTGAAGCATAATCCCAGCCAGAGGCCAATGCTCAGAGAAGTACTTGAACACCCCTGGATCACAGCAAATTCATCAAAACCATCAAATTGCCAAAACAAAGAATCAGCTAGCAAACAGTCTTAGGAATCGTGCAGGGGGAGAAATCCTTGAGCCAGGGCTGCCATATAACCTGACAGGAACATGCTACTGAAGTTTATTTTACCATTGACTGCTGCCCTCAATCTAGAACGCTACACAAGAAATATTTGTTTTACTCAGCAGGTGTGCCTTAACCTCCCTATTCAGAAAGCTCCACATCAATAAACATGACACTCTGAAGTGAAAGTAGCCACGAGAATTGTGCTACTTATACTGGTTCATAATCTGGAGGCAAGGTTCGACTGCAGCCGCCCCGTCAGCCTGTGCTAGGCATGGTGTCTTCACAGGAGGCAAATCCAGAGCCTGGCTGTGGGGAAAGTGACCACTCTGCCCTGACCCCGATCAGTTAAGGAGCTGTGCAATAACCTTCCTAGTACCTGAGTGAGTGTGTAACTTATTGGGTTGGCGAAGCCTGGTAAAGCTGTTGGAATGAGTATGTGATTCTTTTTAAGTATGAAAATAAAGATATATGTACAGACTTGTATTTTTTCTCTGGTGGCATTCCTTTAGGAATGCTGTGTGTCTGTCCGGCACCCCGGTAGGCCTGATTGGGTTTCTAGTCCTCCTTAACCACTTATCTCCCATATGAGAGTGTGAAAAATAGGAACACGTGCTCTACCTCCATTTAGGGATTTGCTTGGGATACAGAAGAGGCCATGTGTCTCAGAGCTGTTAAGGGCTTATTTTTTTAAAACATTGGAGTCATAGCATGTGTGTAAACTTTAAATATGCAAATAAATAAGTATCTATGTCTGTGTGGAGTGCTGTGTAATTCTTTCCACCAT